AGGATAATGCCCTCTAGGTTCATCAATGTTACTGCAAATGACAGAATTTCCTTCTTTTTCAAGGCTGAGTAATACTCCATTGTGTATATATATATATACACATTTTCTTTATCTACTCATCCATCAGTGGAAACAGGTTGTTTTCATATCTCGGCTATTGTCAATATAGCTACAATGAACATGGGAATGCAGGTGTCTCTTCAAGATCCTGATTTCATTTCCTTTGGAAATACACTCAGAAATGAGATTGCTAGCACAGAAACAGGAAATAAATGGTATTTTTCATGGCACTTTATGATCTCCCATAATTCACTGAGTATTTCCTATGTGACAGTCACTGTTCTGAGAGATTTACAAGAATTAACTCATTTATTCTTCATAAAAGCATGGGGTAGCTTATCAGCATCCTTATTTTATAAATGAGGAAACTGAAGTATAAAGAGGTAAAGTAACTTGTCCAAGAACATAGAGCAGGGAAGTGGTGCAGCTTGGATTATGAACCCAAGATGTTTTGTTCCTGGGGCTGCTGTCATCTTAATATTTTAAATAGAGAAAAGTAATATGTTCTAAATAAACTTATAGAAAGCCTTCAGGGCCAGCTTATCCCCAAAGTTATTTTTTTTATAAGCCAGATCACCCAACCCTAATTTCTGCATAAAGTGAAATATTGTTTGCTAAATCACTACTACTGGGGGCTACAGCTAGCTTACCTAAGCACCTTCTATATTCTTTCACGTTTAGAAATATGGATATACCCTCCTATGCTCCTCTTTTCATTCTCAAAGCCACCCTGTTCCTGGAATGTGAGATCTCCTAATTGTTGACTGGAGAATCAAATGCTACCTTTGCAACAGCTTATCGGAAGCAAACAAGCTGAGGGGAATTGAGCAAGAATTTCTGGGATACCAACAGCATAGGAGGAACAAAGGACGTAGAGGGAGGGTTGACTGTCTACACAGGACAAAGCCAATGATTAACCAAACCTCTTGCAGATTTAAATAGGATGGGAACTAGGAGTGGCAGCAATCCTTTCTTTCAGCTGGAGTGCTCCTCAGGAGCCAGCCCCACCCTTAGAAAAGATGTTTTCCATGAGGATCGTCTGCCTGGTCCTAAGTGTGGTGGGCACAGCATGGGTATGGCCCTTTTCATTTTTTCTTCTTGCTTTTCTCTTTTGTGTATGTGAATGAATCTTTAAAGACTGCAGATAGTGGTGAAGGTGACTTTCTAGCTGAAGGAGGAGGCGTGCGTGGCCCAAGGGTTGTGGAAAGACATCAATCTGCCTGCAAAGATTCAGACTGGCCCTTCTGCTCTGATGAAGACTGGGTAAGCAGTCAGCGGGGGAAGCAGGAGATTCCTCCTTACTGTAATTTTCTCCCTTCACTTTCAGAACTACAAATGCCCTTCTGGCTGCAGGATGAAAGGGTTGATTGATGAAGTCAATCAAGATTTTACAAACAGAATAAATAAGCTCAAAAATTCACTATTTGAATATCAGAAGAACAATAAGGATTCTCATTCGTTGACCACTAATATAATGGAAATTTTGAGAGGCGATTTTTCCTCAGCCAATAGTAAGTATTACATATTTACTGCTTTGACTTTAAGCTACTTCAATAACCATATTTTCGATTTCAGACCGTGATAATACCTACAACCGAGTGTCAGAGGATCTGAGAAGCAGAATTGAAGTCCTGAAGCGCAAAGTCATAGAAAAAGTACAGCATATCCAGCTTCTGCAGAAAAATGTTAGAGCTCAGTTGGTTGATATGAAACGACTGGAGGTAAGTATGTGGCTGTGGTCCCAGATGTCCTTATTTTCTCTTTATTTTTCTCCCCTCTCTCTAGGTGGACATTGATATTAAGATCCGATCTTGTCGAGGGTCATGCAGTAGGGCTTTAGCTCGTGAAGTAGATCTGAAGGACTATGAAGATCAGCAGAAGCAACTTGAACAGGTCATTGCCAAAGACTTACTTCCCTCTAGAGATAGGCAACACTTACCACTGATAAAAATGAAACCAGTTCCAGACTTGGTTCCCGGAAATTTTAAGAGCCAGCTTCAGAAGGTACCCCCAGAGTGGAAGGCATTAACAGACATGCCGCAGATGAGAATGGAGTTAGAGAGACCTGGTGGAAATGAGATTACTCGAGGAGGCTCCACCTCTTATGGAACCGGATCAGAGACGGAAAGCCCCAGGAACCCTAGCAGTGCTGGAAGCTGGAACTCTGGGAGCTCTGGACCTGGAAGTACTGGAAACCGAAACCCTGGGAGCTCTGGGACTGGAGGGACTGCAACCTGGAAACCTGGGAGCTCTGGACCTGGAAGTACTGGAAGCTGGAACTCTGGGAGCTCTGGAACTGGAAGTACTGGAAACCAAAACCCTGGGAGCCCTAGACCTGGTAGTACCGGAACCTGGAATCCTGGCAGCTCTGAACGCGGAAGTGCTGGGCACTGGACCTCTGAGAGCTCTGTATCTGGTAGTACTGGACAATGGCACTCTGAATCTGGAAGTTTTAGGCCAGATAGCCCAGGCTCTGGGAACGCGAGGCCTAACAACCCAGACTGGGGCACATTTGAAGAGGTGTCAGGAAATGTAAGTCCAGGGACAAGGAGAGAGTACCACACAGAAAAACTGGTCACTTCTAAAGGAGATAAAGAGCTCAGGACTGGTAAAGAGAAGGTCACCTCTGGTAGCACAACCACCACGCGTCGTTCATGCTCTAAAACCGTTACTAAGACTGTTATTGGTCCTGATGGTCACAAAGAAGTTACCAAAGAAGTGGTGACCTCCGAAGATGGTTCTGACTGTCCCGAGGCAATGGATTTAGGCACATTGTCTGGCATAGGTACTCTGGATGGGTTCCGCCATAGGCACCCTGATGAAGCTGCCTTCTTCGACACTGCCTCAACTGGAAAAACATTCCCAGGTTTCTTCTCACCTATGTTAGGAGAGTTTGTCAGTGAGACTGAGTCTAGGGGCTCAGAATCTGGCATCTTCACAAATACAAAGGAATCCAGTTCTCATCACCCTGGGATAGCTGAATTCCCTTCCCGTGGTAAATCTTCAAGTTACAGCAAACAATTTACTAGTAGCACGAGTTACAACAGAGGAGACTCCACATTTGAAAGCAAGAGCTATAAAATGGCAGATGAGGCCGGAAGTGAAGCCGATCATGAAGGAACACATAGCACCAAGAGAGGCCATGCTAAATCTCGCCCTGTCAGAGGTATCCACACTTCTCCTTTGGGGAAGCCTTCCACTTCTTCCAACCAGCTTAATTTTTTTTTTAGACTGTGATGATGTCCTCCAAACACATCCTTCAGGTACCCAAAGTGGCATTTTCAATATCAAGCTACCGGGATCCAGTAAGATTTTTTCTGTTTATTGCGATCAAGAGACCAGTTTGGGAGGATGGCTTTTGATCCAGCAAAGAATGGATGGATCACTGAATTTTAACCGGACCTGGCAAGACTACAAGAGAGGTTTCGGCAGCCTGAATGACGAGGGGGAAGGAGAATTCTGGCTAGGCAATGACTACCTCCACTTACTAACCCAAAGGGGCTCTGTTCTTAGGGTTGAATTAGAGGACTGGGCTGGGAATGAAGCTTATGCAGAATATCACTTCCGGGTAGGCTCTGAGGCTGAAGGCTATGCCCTCCAAGTCTCCTCCTATGAAGGCACTGCGGGTGATGCTCTGATTGAGGGTTCCGTAGAGGAAGGGGCAGAGTACACCTCTCACAACAACATGCAGTTCAGCACCTTTGACAGGGATGCAGACCAGTGGGAAGAGAACTGTGCAGAAGTCTATGGGGGAGGCTGGTGGTATAATAACTGCCAAGCAGCCAATCTCAATGGAATCTACTACCCTGGGGGCTCCTATGACCCAAGGAATAACAGTCCTTATGAGATTGAGAATGGAGTGGTCTGGGTTTCCTTTAGAGGGGCAGATTATTCCCTCAGGGCTGTTCGCATGAAAATTAGGCCCCTTGTGACCCAATAGGCTGAAGAAGTGGGAATGGGAGCACTCTGTCTTCTTTGCTAGAGAAGTGGAGAGAAAATACAAAAGGTAAAGCAGTTGAGATTCTCTACAACCTAAAAAATTCCTAGGTGCTATTTTCTTATCCTTTGTACTGTAGCTAAATGTACCTGAGACATATTAGTCTTTGAAAAATAAAGTTATGTAAGGTTTTTTTTATCTTTAAATAGCTCTGTGGGTTTTAACATTTTTATAAAGATATACCAAGGGCCATTCAGTACATCAGGAAAGTGGCAGACAGAAGCTTCTCTCTGCAACCTTGAAGACTATTGGTTTGAGAACTTCTCTTCCCATACCACCCAAAATCATAATGCCATTGGAAAGCAAAAAGTTGTTTTATCCATTTGATTTGAATTGTTTTAAGCCAATATTTTAAGGTAAAACTCACTGAATCTAACCATAGCTGACCTTTGTAGTAGAATTTACAACTTATAATTACAATGCACAATTTATAATTACAATATGTATTTATGTCTTTTGCTATGGAGCAAATCCAGGAAGGCAAGAGAAACATTCTTTCCTAAATATAAATGAAAATCTATCCTTTAAACTCTTCCACTAGACGTTGTAATGCACACTTATTTTTTTCCCAAGGAGTAACCAATTTCTTTCTAAAACACATTTAAAATTTTAAAACTATTTATGAATATTAAAAAAAGACATAATTCACACATTAATAAACAATCTCCCAAGTATTGATTTAACTTCATTTTTCTAATAATCATAAACTATATTCTGTGACATGCTAATTATTATTAAATGTAAGTCGTTAGTTCGAAAGCCTCTCACTAAGTATGATCTATGCTATATTCAAAATTCAACCCATTTACTTTGGTCAATATTTGATCTAAGTTGCATCTTTAATCCTGGTGGTCTTGCCTTCTGATTTTTAATTTGTATCCTTTTCTATTAAGATATATTTGTCATTTTCTCTTGAATATGTATTAAAATATCCCAAGCAATCCAGTATACCACCCTTTCTTACATAGCTTCT